ACTCGGGAACAAGGAGTCGGGTTTGAGTCCCACTGTCCCAAGCACAGAACGCTGGACTCCCAGTAGACCATATGTTGCAAATAAAGACCTTCGTCCCTTTCAACTCAGGCCGTCCACGAGCCCAGGAGTTCCAACAAAATGATGTACAGCAACCTTTTCCAGGCCTTTATGTTGCCTCAATATTTCTCACCTGCAAAATGGGAATGATCCGTACCTGCCTCGCTGTGCTGTCGGAAGGAGTCAGACGATGGGTGTGAAAGTATTGTAACACTATAGAAATTAATTCACTCATCCATTTAACAGGCAATTATTAAGTGCTAGGGTGGTGCAGCGCGATTACCACCGCATTACACGCGTTCCTCCAGCAGGTTGCATCCTTCCCGTCCCGCGTAGGGGGGGAAGGGCGTCTCCCCACCAAGTTTTTCTCCCAGCGAACTCCGGGTGGTGACCTTATTCAAAATGGCGCAGGCGGCCTCGGGGGCTAGTGCGGCGGCGCGGACTCCGCGTGCCCTCTGACCTGTTGGCAGCAGGCGGAGGGGGGGAACCGGGCGCCGCCATATTGGCTGTTGTCCTGTGAGGGGAGCGGTAGCGGCGGCGGCGGCGGCGGCGGCGGCGGCGGCGGCGGCGGCGTGTGGAGCGAGGGAGCGGCGCGAGCGGCGGCATGACGCGGAGGCGGAGCAGGCCGAGCGGCGGTGCGGGCAGGCGCGAGCGGGCTCGGGCCGCGGGGCCGCAGAAGCCCCAGGCGCCCGAGCCCCCGCCGCCGCCAAGCCTGGAGGCGGGAGCGGGTGCAGGCCCTCCGGAGGCGCCGGCGGAGCCCGACCACGACGGCCCCAGGGAGGATGACGAACCCAACCTGGTGCCCGGCCCGCAGGTAGGAGCGAGCGGGGAGACTTCGGCGGCTCGGGCGCTTTCACCTTCCCCGAGCGGGAGCGGGAGTGGGGCGGGGTTGGGGATGGGCCATCCTGCCGCGGCTGGGGTAGCAGCCTTCCCCCGGGTCCGGCGCCGAAGCTTTCTCCCCCGGGGCGGGAATGGAGGCTGGACCCCTCTCCCCAAAGCCGAGGCTCGGTCCGCGCTCCTGCGACTAGGCTGAAGCTGCTCCCCTCTCCCCGCCGCCTCCGGGCGTTCCGGCCGTACACCCACACTGGGACTGGGACTGGGACTGGGCTGTGATCCCGAGGCCGCAGCTCCGCTCTCGGCCCGCCACCTCCCCCGGGCCCACCTGCTCCCTCAGCCACAGGCCATCTCGGGGCTCTGGGACTGGACGACTGCAGCCTCTTCCCTCTGCCCCCGGGAACGGCTCCACTCCGTCCCCTGCAGCGCCTGCAGCCGCGGCCCCCTCAGCAGCTGTGTCTCCTGGCGCCTCCTCGCCATACCCAGCAGAGCAGTTGGAGCAGACAGCCAGGCTGCCCGGAGGAGTTTTTGGTGGGGTTTCTGCACTGAGGTGGAAACCCAGCAGAACCTGCCCTTCTTCCCTCCCCTGCTCCGCAAGGCAGCCCACCCCGACCTTGAGATCCCAGGTTTGGAGAATCCTGCTGAGAGCGAACAGTAGGAGGATTCCCCAAAGCTTCCAGCTTGCCACCTGGAAGAAGGTCACTTTCTTTTGAGCAAAGGAGATAACGGGAGGTACCCTGCCAAAGTTCACTGAGAGGCGGGGGTGACATGGGCCACGGTTGCTCTGGGAGGGTTGTGGCACTCGGGGCTGGGTGGCTCTCCCTAAGCTTGCTCTGACAAAAGAGTTTTGAGTTGGTCTTTTGGCTGAGCCTGCCCAGGAAGGCAGGCTCCTGCAGGAGTCTTGGAGGGTCGGATGCGGCGCCGGATGAGGATGAGGCGTGGCGGAAGATGCGTTTGGCTCTGCAGACACTGCATCGGGCAGCAGGGGACTCTGGGAGGCTGGTGCAGCCAGAAGGCATGGCTCTTGACAGCCTTCTAGTAGAATCTCTGGAATTGTGCATGTGAGTGGGGTTGCCGTTTGGGGTACCTTCCCGAGGATATAATTATCATTACTCCATTTTTCAGATGAAGAAACAGAAACTCAGAGCAACTAAACATTTGCCCAAATGACTCCAACTGTAGGTGTCAGACAAAAGAAAAGAAAAGGACTTTTAGGTACTTTGGGGGATTTTCAACAAGGCATTTTTCCTGGGAAACCCTGTTTCTGTCTGTTGGACAGGTCCCCCCCGCCTCCAGCCAGCCTGTGCAGACTTGCTGCCTGCTGTGTCACCGGGAACGCAAAGGCTGGGAAGAAGGCCCTTCTCAAAATGGACTGGTGTTGCAGGGTGAGAAGCTGCCCCCTGACTTCATGCCAAAGCTCGTCAAGAATCTCCTAGGCGAGATGCCTCTGTGGGTCTGCCAGAGTTGCCGAAAGAGCATGGAGGAAGATGAAAGGCAGACAGGTCGAGAACATGCAGTGGCGGTAGGTAACCGCTGACAGGGGTCCCTGAATGCGACCGTGAGCCTTTTTCCTCCCCCTTCTCCAGATCTCCTTGTCACACACATCCTGCAAATCACAGTCTTGTGGAGATGACTCTCATTCGTCCTCGTCTTCCTCCTCATCATCCTCATCCTCGTCCTCCTCTTCCTGCCCTGGGAACTCGGGAGACTGGGATCCTAGCTCGTTCCTGTCGGCACATAAGCTCTCGGGCCTCTGGAATTCCCCACATTCCAGTGGGGCCATGCCAGGCAGCTCTCTTGGGAGTCCTCCTACCATCCCCGGTGAGTCTCCAGGCTCGGGAGAGAGCCAGGCCTTCTGACCCCTTTCTCCTCCCTCTGCCCACAGGTGAGGCTTTCCCCGTCTCGGAGCACCACCAGCACTCAGACCTCACTGCTCCCCCTAACAGCCCCACCGGCCACCACCCGCAGCCAGCATCTCTAATCCCGTCTCACCCCAGCTCCTTTGGCTCCCCACCCCACCCACACCTGCTGCCCACCACCCCGGCAGCACCTTTCCCTGCCCAGGCTTCAGAGTGCCCTGTTGCTGCTGCCACTGCCCCCCACACTCCAGGGCCATGTCAGAGCTCCCATCTACCCTCCACCAGCATGCCGCTCCTGAAGATGCCCCCACCATTCTCGGGGTGCAGCCACCCCTGCAGCGGGCACTGTGGTGGGCACTGCAGTGGGCCTCTCCTCCCACCCCCGAGCTCTCAGCCACTCCCTAGCACTCACAGGTAAGTGTGCTGCATGAAGGGCAAACTCGCTACCTCACCTCTGGGCCTTCCTCCCCATCATCAGGGATCCCGGGTGCAAGGGGCACAAGTTTGCACACAGTGGCCTGGCTTGCCAGCTGCCCCAGCCCTGCGAGGCAGATGAGGGGCTGGGTGAGGAAGAGGATAGCAGCTCTGAGCGAAGCTCCTGCACCTCATCCTCCACCCACCAGAGAGATGGGAAGTTCTGTGACTGCTGCTACTGTGAGTTCTTCGGCCACAATGCGGTGAGTGAGCCTGCCCAGGCTAGAGAGGGCTGGGTTTCTCTTAAGATTGACTTTTTTTCCTTAGGCAAAAGGAAAGGAAATGGCAGAGAGAAAGCTATGATTCTGATGAGTATGTATACGTGTGTAATCCCAGAGAAGTGAACGCTTGGGAGTGATGAAGGCAGAGTGGAAGCAAAAAGGCTCTCAGTCCCCCAAGTGTGACAGCCAGCCGAGGGACAGGCCGTGAGCACAGACGGCGCCAGGAAGGAGGCTCAGATCAGAGGGCATGCTGGCTCTGGCCAGGGGGAGGAAGCAGTGCAGAAGTCTCATAAGGTGAAGAGGAGAGGGCCGCTGGTTAGGGTAGAGTGTAATGTCAGCACCTCCCCCCCACCCCCAGCCACCCGCTGCCCCGACGAGTCGGAACTATACCGAGATCCGGGAGAAGCTCCGCTCGAGGCTGACCAGGCGGAAAGAGGAGCTGCCCATGAAGGGGGGCACCCTGGGCGGGATCCCTGGGGAGCCCGCCGTGGACCACCGAGATGTGGATGAGCTGCTGGAATTCATCAACAGCACGGAGCCCAAAGTCCCCAACAGCGCCAGGGCCGCCAAGCGGGCCCGGCACAAGCTGAAAAAGAAGGTGGGTGTAGGGAGAGCCCAGCTCTGCCGTCTCCTCCTGCTAAAACTGCCTCTTGCCTTGGCAGGAAAAGGAGAAGGCCCAGTTGGCAGCAGAAGCTCTAAAGCAGGCAAATCGTGTTTCTGGAAGCCGGGAGCCAAGGCCTGCCAGGGAGAGGCTCTTGGAGTGGCCCGACCGGGAACTGGATCGGGTCAACAGCTTCCTGAGCAGCCGTCTGCAGGAGATCAAAAACACTGTCAAAGACTCCATCCGTGCCAGCTTCAGTGTGTGTGAGCTCAGCATGGACAGCAATGGCTTCTCTAAGGAGGGGGCTGCTGAGCCTGAGCCTCAGAGTCTACCCCCCTCAAACCTCAGTGGCTCCTCAGAGCAGCAGCCTGACATCAACCTTGACCTGTCCCCTTTGACTTTGGGCTCCCCTCAGAACCACACGTTACAAGCTCCAGGCGAGCCAGCCCCACCATGGGCAGAAATGAGAGGCCCCCACCCACCATGGACAGAGGTGAGGGGGCCCCCTCCCGGTATCGTCCCCGAGAACGGGCTCGTGAGGAGACTCAACACCGTGCCCAACCTATCCCGGGTGATCTGGGTCAAGACACCCAAGCCGGGCTACCCCAGCTCCGAGGAGCCAAGCTCAAAGGAAGTTCCCAGTTGCAAGCAGGAGCTGCCTGAGCCTGTGTCCTCAGGTGGGAAGCCACAGAAGGGCAAGAGGCAGGGCAGTCAGGCCAAGAAGAGCGAGGCAAGCCCAGCCCCCCGGCCCCCAGCCAGCCTAGAGGTTCCCAGTGCCAAGGGCCAGGTCGCTGGCCCCAAGCAGCCAGGCAGGGTCCTAGAGCTTCCCAAAGTAGGCAGCTGTGCTGAGGCTGGAGAGGGGAGCCGGGGGAGCCGGCCAGGACCAGGTTGGGCTGGCAGTCCCAAAACTGAGAAGGAGAAGGGCAGCTCCTGGCGAAACTGGCCAGGCGAGGCCAAGGCACGGCCTCAGGAGCAGGAGTCTGTGCAGCCCTCAGGCCCAGCAAGGCCACAGAGCTTGCCCCAGGGCAAGGGCCGCAGCCGCCGGAGCCGCAACAAGCAGGAGAAGCCAGCCTCCTCCTTGGGTGAGTGCACCAGGAACTGAGCGGCTGACCCCGGCACTGAGCCCTCCTGGCTGTGTCTTCCTAGACGATGTGTTCCTGCCCAAGGACATGGACGGGGTGGAGATGGATGAGACTGACCGAGAGGTGGAGTACTTTAAGAGGTAGGTGTGGGCTGCCTGCTCTCCCACTTGTGTGTGCTTCTCATGTGTCCCCCAAACCCAACAGGTTCTGTTTGGATTCTGCAAAGCAGACTCGTCAGAAAGTTGCTGTGAACTGGACCAACTTCAGCCTCAAGAAAACCACTCCTAGCACAGCTCAGTGAGGTACAGAGACCCCAAGAGTTACATCCACTGCCTACTGTGATTCTGCTCTTTTTTTCTTTCTCAGGCCCTGCCCAGGCTGAGCTGCTTCAGGGCGTCCTGAGGCCCTGACTGCCAGCTGAAGGCGTATAATTTTTCCCTCCGTGTGCCCCACCTACCCGTCCAAGACCCTCTGTGCTCCCCACCATCCTGGACCAACCAAAAGCTGAACGGATGCCACACTGTGCTGGGGCCCCTTGACCTCAGCAGAGCCGCTTCCTGGTGCTACGCAGCCTCCACACTCAGAGCCCGTGGACTGGGCTGGCCTAAGGGCCAGGGCTGATGGTACTGCTGGCCCAACACTGCTCTCTTTGTGTTTGGTTTTTTTGTTTTTGTTTTTATTTTGTTTTTTTCCAATTCTTTACTTTTGATACTGTGAAGATCTTTCGTGCCGAAAGATAAAGCAACATTTGGACACAGAGTTGGCATGTTGGTGATTTGTGGGTCTGGGCGG